AAAGGAACCCATCAGTTCTCAATGTATTTGTCTCCTTGCTTCTCTGCACTTGTTTCCTTGCTTCTCTTAGTTATTTCTATACAATTCCTTAATCCCTAAAAGCAATTTAGAACGGAATGCAGGGACCACAGGAGAAAATGAGTTTTATTGCCTCTGATGGGAGCCTAAAACCCCACGAGGCTCCCAAAGGGCGGAATTCCCAAGCCAATTCCTCGCGTCTATGATCCACCTGCAAAAAACTACGATTCCCAGAAGGCTTTGGGTCCGGGGGCGGGAAGACTGAGCTCAGAAAGAGGTGGACTCTAAGAGAAGGTCTTTGGTCGATTACATTGTCCAGAGAGGGAGTGGCCGCTTGGGCGGATTTTGGGAGGGATCAGCCTTCCAATTGGTTGTTATTAGAAAGGGGGTTGGTACGGCCTGCTGGTGCTGGACCTAGGCCGCCGCGGCCGGAGCTCAAATTTCCCGGGCCGGGAGCGCTGGGCCTGCCGGGAAGGCGCTGGGACGGTTACCCAGCGGGCCGCCGGCGGTCGTGGGCAAGCTTCGCCATGCAGAGCACTGACCTAGGCAACAAGGAGAGCGGCAAGATATGGCACCGCAAGCCGTCCCCGGCCACGCGGGACGGGTAAAGGCCGTGGCGGGAGGGCGCGGGCTGTGGAGGGGATGGAGACCGGCGAGGAGGGGACGCCGGGCGTCAGGCAGCGTTCCGGGTTCTGGCTCTGACCTTGCCCCGCATCCCTGGGTTGGATGACCTGCGGTGGAACAGATGGCTCCGGACGCCAGGGTCCGCAGAGATCCCCTTCTGAGTTCTGGGAGCGGGGGTCTGGTCCGGGACAGCGCGGAGCAGGAGGAGGCCGGTGGTTCTCAGACCTGGGAACTTGCGGCTTTTGCTGTGTACCGGGACTCTCCTGCTTTTATGATCACGGTATCCCGCTAGTGTCCCTGGCACGTAGTAGGTGCTCAGTGAGTATTTAACAGTTGCAGCTGGAGCAGAACTCCAGGAGGAGATGCGGGGTGGAAGAGCAGGACAATTCTGCCTCTTCCAAAGGCTGCAGTTTATCCATCCTTAAATCCTTGGATGTGTTTAGACGCACAAGCATTCATCAACTATTTGTTGAGCTCCTACTGTGTGCCAAGCACGCCTCTAAGCGCTGGGGACGGCGATGGAACAAAACACACTTCCGGTTCTCTGGAGTTTACATATCGGCGTGTATGTAGGGGCTGGGGCGTTCATTATGCATTAGATTCAATGTTTGGGTTTTTTTCTTTGACAGAATTATAGTGAACATTATTCACAACACTTCCGATTACCATCCAAAAGTTTTGCGATTTTTGAATGTGGCTTTTGATGGCACAGGCGACTGCTTAATTGCTGGGGACCACCAAGGAAATATTTATGTTTTTGACTTACATGGAAACAGGTAAGCAGATACCATTGATATCTACGTTCTTTTTTGTGATACTAATGCAATGATCTCTTAATAGGTTCAATCTTGTTCAGCGAACAGCACAAGCTTGCACAGCTCTGGCCTTTAATCTTCGTAGGAAATCTGAATTCCTTGTGGCATTAGCTGATTATTCTATTAAATGTTTTGATACAGGTAAGAAGTTCTCCTATTTTTCTTTTGAAGCATACCTGGGTAACAATTTTACTTTTTACCACAGTCACCAAGGAGCTAGTTAGCTGGATGAGAGGACATGAATCATCAGTATTTTCGATCTCTGTGCATGCATCAGGGAAATATGCCATCACAACTTCTTCTGATACAGCACAATTATGGGACTTGGATACCTTTCAGAGAAAAAGAAAGCTGAATATTCGCCAGTCTGTGGGTATACAGAAGGTCAGTGAGGGGGTACATCTTGGTCTGTTGTGTGTGAAAACTAACTTTCTCTATTCCTCCTTAGGTTTTCTTTCTACCATTAAGTAATACCATCCTCAGCTGTTTTAAAGATAATTCCATTTTTGCCTGGGAATGTGACACACTTTTTTGCAAATATCAATTGCCAGCTCCACCTGAAAGCTCTAGTATATTATACAAAGTGTTTGCTGTAACCAGGTAATGTGCATTTTAAGACACTAGGAATATTTCGTTTTTCTTTCTCACTTTTTTGTTTATATAGAGATGGCCGAATCCTGGCTGCTGGAGGCAAGTCAAATCATCTTCATTTGTGGTGCTTGGAAGCTAGGCAGCTCTTTAGAATTATCCAGATGCCCACTAAAGTTCGAGCCATTCGCCATCTGGAATTTCTTCCTGATAGTTTTGATGCTGGTTCTAATCAGGTTAGTAACATAAATGTAGGGCACTGTACTTTGTTTTTAGGAATTTATATTTTTTCTCTCTTAGGTTCTTGGAGTACTAAGTCAAGATGGTATTATGAGATTTATCAATATGCAGACTTGTAAACTTCTCTTTGAGATTGGGAGCCTCGATGAAGGAATTAGCTCATCAGCAATTAGCCCACATGGACGGTACATTGCATCTATTATGGAAAATGGAAGTCTAAACATATATTCAGTTCAGGCTTTAACACAAGAAATAAATAAGGTATGTATGATGAAGTAATCAACATCAGCTTTTAGAATATATATATATTTATTTTTCCATTTAGCCACCTCCGCCTTTAGTGAAAGTTATTGAAGATTTGCCCAAGAATAAACTGAGTTCCAGTGATCTTAAGATGAAAGTAACATCAGGGAGAGTACAGCAGCCAGCAAAATCTAGGGAAAGCAAAATGCAAACTAGAATATTAAAACAAGACCTGACTGGTGATTTTGAAAGTAAAAAGGTAAGAATATTTGGTAATTAAACTTTGTCATGGTCATTTATTAATATTGTCTTTTTCTTTGTAGAATGAATTACCAGATGGATTAAACAAAAAGCGTTTACAAATCTTATTAAAAGGCTATGGTGAATATCCAACAAAATACAGGTACAATTTAAATTCTGTATGTTACATCAGTTATTGGGGGGATTAAAATATATTTTTATTTCAGAATGTTCATTTGGCGCTCTCTGCTACAACTGCCTGAAAATCATACTGCGTTTAGTACCCTCATAGATAAGGGGACTCATGTGGCATTTCTCAACCTTCAGAAGAAATACCCCATCAAAAGTAGGAAGCTACTCAGAGTATTACAGAGGTATGTTCTATATATTGCAGCAATGTGTATGATAAATTTTAATGCTAAGTTATTTTATTCACAGAACCTTATCTGCATTAGCTCACTGGTCTGTCATTTTTAGTGACACACCATATCTTCCACTCTTGGCATTTCCATTTGTAAAATTATTCCAGAACAACCAACTCATCTGTTTTGAAGTTATTGCTACTCTCATAAGTAAGTAAATACTTGTTAAAGTATAAGATCAATAAAGATATGTTTTCTTTTTTTTCCTTCATAGTCAATTGGTGTCAACACTGGTTTGAATATTTTCCTAATCCTCCTATCAATATTCTTAGCATGATAGAAAATGTTTTGGCATTTCATGACAAGGAACTGCTGCAACACTTCATAGATCATGATATAACCTCCCAGGTAAGAAGCATAAGGTTTTTAGAATAACATGCAAAAATAATAAATTTTTCCTTATCTGTTTTAGCTATATGCATGGCCTCTTCTTGAAACTGTGTTCTCAGAAGTGCTGACAAGAGAGGAGTGGCTGAAATTGTTCGATAATATCTTTTCCAACCATCCTTCCTTCCTTCTGATGACTGTTGTAGCCTACAACATATGTTCTAGAACGCCTCTGCTCAGCTGTAATCTTAAAGATGACTTTGAGGTAACGGTCCTTGTTCTTAAGAGAAGGTTCTCAATCTCGATTTAAACACCAAGTTTTCTTACAGTTTTTTTTTCACCATCGGAATAACCTGGATATAAATGTTGTGATTAGACAAGTTTATCATCTCATGGAGACCACGCCTACTGACATTCATCCAGACAGCATGCTTAATGTTTTTGTTGCACTGACAAAAGGGCAGTATCCAGTATTTAATCAATATCCAAAGTTTATTGTGGACTATCAAACACAGGAACGAGAAAGAATAAGGAATGATGAATTGGATTACTTAAGAGAGAGGTAATTATGGAATAGTTTTTCTTTTTCTGATATTGTGTTTTCATAATAATATTACCTACTTAAGGCAGACAGTTGAAGATATGCAAGCTAAAGTCGACCAGCAAAGAGTTGAAGATGAAGCTTGGTACCAGAAACAGGAGCTGCTTCGTAAAGCTGAAGAAACAAGAAGAGAAATGCTCTTACAAGAGGAGGAGAAAATGATACAACAAAGACAGAGGTATGTGTTATCACTTTAAAAAAAAATCTGGAATTTGTTCCACTTGATGTATTTTGTATTTAAGGCTAGCTGCTGTGAAAAGAGAGCTGAAAGTAAAGGAAATGCACTTACAAGATGCTGCAAGAAGGCGTTTTCTGAAGCTTCAGCAAGATCAACAGGAAATGGAACTAAGAAGACTGGATGATGAAATTGGGAGAAAGGTTTATTATTCTTAACTTAGTTCTCATACATCTTTGGTATTTACAGTTTGTTGTTTGGCCATAGGTATATATGAGAGATCGAGAAATTGCTGCCACAGCCAGAGACCTAGAAATGAGACAGCTGGAACTCGAATCACAAAAGAGACTTTATGAGAAGGTATAATTCAGTTATTTCCAACATAAGAAAAGTAGTGATTTTTTTTTACAAATGATTTTAACAGAATCTTACTGAAAATCAAGAAGCTCTTGCAAAAGAAATGCGAGCAGATGCAGATGCCTATAGACGAAAAGTGGATCTTGAAGAACACATGTTTCATAAGCTGATAGAAGCAGGTGAAACCCAGAGCCAGAAAACTCAGAAGGTAAAAATATGATCCATTTAGTATACATGCAGCCTTGTTTCTGAAATGTATAACTTTTTCCTAGGTGATTAAAGAAAATTTGGCAAAGGCTGAACAAGCATGCCTAAATACCGACTGGCAGATTCAGTCTTTACATAAACAAAAATGTGATGATCTACAACGAAACAAATGTTACCAGGAAGTAGCCAAACTCCTTAGGGAAAACAGAAGGAAAGAAATAGAGATAATAAATGCAATGGTGGAGGAGGAAGCCAAGAAGGTAAAAAATAGTGTTATAAACTTTTTAATATCTGTAATCTTTTTTTCCATTTATTTGAATTTAGTGGAAGGAAGCTGAAGGAAAAGAGTTCCGTTTGAGATCAGCAAAGAAAGCTTCTGCTCTTTCAGATGCGTCTAGAAAGTGGTTTTTAAAGCAAGAGATAAATGCGGCTGTAGAACATGCTGAAAATCCATGTCATAAAGGTGAGTGTCTGAGAGGCCTTTCTCTCCATGATACATCATCTTAATCTCCTCACTTTTATAACAGAAGAACCCAGGTTCCAAAATGAACAGGACTCAAGCTGTTTGCCTAGAACCTCACAATTAAATGACTCTTCTGAAATGGATCCCTCAACACAGAGTAAGTTGATAAGCAAGAAAATGTTATTCTGCAGCTTTTCTAAATTTTAAATTTCGTTTTCAAGTTTCTTTAAATAGAAGAGCAGTAGAATGGGACACCACGGGACAGAATCTTATTAAGAAAGTGAGAAATCTTCGCCAGAGACTCACTGCCCGGGCTCGTCACAGATGTCAAACCCCTCATCTTTTGGCTGCATAGAATGCATGTCACCTTGAGACGGTCGAGAGAGAGACCTATTTTGCAATCAGTGACATTGATTTTTAGATTATTTATTTAAAATTCCTATAAAGATCAGCCCTTTGTACAGAAAAATGTGTCTATAAAAATTATGTGTTATTTAATTCTGATACTTTTTGGCTTGTAAATGGCTTCTTGAACTTTTTACAATAAAAATGTTTTAGAAACTGTTAAAGCTGTGTTAAGCTTTCAGGTTGCAGGGACCAG